TTATGTTTTGAGATGGAGTCTTGCTCTGTTGCCCAGGCTGGAGTGCAGTGGCACGATCTTGGCTCCCTGCAACCTTCGCCTCCCAGGCTCAAGTGATTCTCCTGCCTCAGCCTCCTGAGTAGCTGGGACTACAGGCGCCCGCCAACACGCGCAGCTAATTTTTGTATTTTTAGTAGAGATGGGGTTTCACTATGTTGGCCAGGCTGGTCTTGAACTCCTGACCTCAGGCGATCCACCCGCCTCGGCCTCCCAAAGTGCTGGGATTACAGGTGTGAGGCACCGCACCTGGCCATTTTTTTCCCCAAATAATGAACACTGGTCTCTCCCCTGGGCCCTGTGGACATCGGGGCTGGATCCTTCTCTGGGGCAGGCCCGTCCTGGGCACTGCAGGGTGCTAGGCATCATCCTTGGCCTCCACCCACTCCATGCCAGGAGCTCCCCTTTCGTGACAGCCACAGGTGTCCTCAGACCTCGCCCAGGGTCCCCTGGGGGCAGAATCACCTCTTGATTGAGAATCCTGGCCTTAAAGGGGGAAGAAAACCCCCAGACAAAACTGGCAGGAGGATGTTCGCTGGGGCCTCAGGTGAGGCACTGAGGGCACTCGTGGTGGGGCCCTGCCTTCCCGAGCTCTGCATCCTGTCCCCTGCTACGTCCTGCTGTCTGTCCGTTTCCAGCTCACCCACCCACGGGACACACCTGCCACGGCCGGCTTTGCTGGGGCCACAGGGACCTCGTCAGGGAGGCGTCTCCTTGTGGGTGGCACGTGGGCATGTGTTGCTCTGAGGGCTGTGGCCATGTTGCCCACCTGGCCAGGGACCCCCGACTTGGGTGGGTGACAGCCAGCCTCCCCGCCCCCACAAAGGTTGGGACCTTGAGCCCAAAGCCCCCACCTCCTCCCCGGAGTCCGTTCTGACTCCCAGGCTCCCAAGGCAAAAGGAGGAAGTGGGGACCCAGCCTGGGCATTGGGCAACTCAACGGCCTCTGGCATTGGGCTATAAGAGGAGCTTGACCGTGGGTGCACCCTGGACCCCACCATGGCTCACCGGCCCCCCAGCCCTGCCCTGGCGTCCGTGCTGCTGGCCTTGCTGCTGAGCGGTGAGTGAGCCACGTGCCCATCCATCCAGCCTGGCTCCCTGACGCCTGGACTCCCCCCCTGCAGGTGCTGCCCGAGCTGCGGAGATCGTGGGCGGGCACGAGGCGCAGCCACACTCCCGGCCCTACATGGCCTCCCTGCAGATGCGGGGGAACCCGGGCAGCCACTTCTGCGGAGGCACCTTGATCCACCCCAGCTTCGTGCTGACGGCCGCGCACTGCCTGCGGGACATGTGAGCGGCCGCCTCCACACCCCTGTCCGCCCGGCGCCGAGGAGTGACCACCCCACCCCCGCAGACCCCAGCGCCTGGTGAACGTGGTGCTCGGAGCCCACAACGTGCGGACGCAGGAGCCCACCCAGCAGCACTTCTCGGTGGCTCAGGTGTTTCTGAACAACTACGACGCGGAGAACAAACTGAACGACGTTCTCCTCATCCAGGTGGGCGGGCAGGGCCGCGAGGGCTCGGAGGGAGCGTCTCACCGCCGCCTGCCTTCTGCCCCAGCTGAGCAGCCCAGCCAACCTCAGTGCCTCCGTCGCCACAGTCCAGCTGCCACAGCAGGACCAGCCAGTGCCCCACGGCACCCAGTGCCTGGCCATGGGCTGGGGCCGCGTGGGTGCCCACGACCCCCCAGCCCAGGTCCTGCAGGAGCTCAATGTCACCGTGGTCACCTTCTTCTGCCGGCCACATAACATTTGCACTTTCGTCCCTCGCCGCAAGGCCGGCATCTGCTTCGTAAGTAACCGTGCCCCCACCCCGGGCACCGGCTGATGGGTGACTGGCCGTCCCCATCCTCCAGGGAGACTCAGGTGGCCCCTGATGGGTGACTGGCCGTCCCTGTCCTCCAGGGAGACTCAGGTGGCCCCCTGATCTGTGATGGCATCATCCAAGGAATAGACTCCTTCGTGATCTGGGGATGTGCCACCCGCCTTTTCCCTGACTTCTTCACGCGGGTAGCCCTCTACGTGGACTGGATCCGTTCCACGCTGCGCCGTGTGGAGGCCAAGGGCCGCCCCTGAACCGCCCCTCCCACAGCGCTGGCCGGGACCCCGAGCCTGGCTCCAAACCCTCGAGGCGGATCTTTGGACAGAAGCAGCTCTTCCCCGAACACTGTGGCGTCCGGGACGGCCCCACCCGTCCCCCCACACTCCCTCCCACGGGGCTCCGGGAGACAGGCCGGCCCTGCACCTCACCCCACCGTGACCTCAATAAACGTTGAAACTCCCCCTGGCTCCTGTCTGTCCTTCCCATATAGGG